GTAAATGCACAGGATGCTGAGATTAACAGGTACTTCTGAGAGTGCCTGGGAAAGGTGATGAGTGGGGGAGATTGCATGAGAGCGAGCTGATAAAGACCAGTAAATGGAAATCCTTACGGGCGCGGTCAAGGAGGGAGTGCAGGATTATAATGGCAGGAAAGACAGCAAACAGAGGCAGTTTATTGTGTGACTGATGATGTGTTTTTTGCACTAGACCACTTACTATGTGTGGCTCTGGGCGAACTTCTTAACCTTTCTAAGCCTCAATTACCCGATCAGTAAAATGAGGCTGATAACCATAGTGCCTTCCATCCAGGGTTGTGGTGGGGGTTAAATGAACTAATGGAGCCTGGCACCGGGTGAGCACCCAATAATTAATTGCTATGACGGATTCAAGATTGGGGGAAGAATGTGAAATGTTGCAATGCAAAGAGATGTTTCTGTAATCGTTGCGAATCTTGGTCCAAAACTTACTACCCTGGAATAGAACTTGTTCCCAACCACTCACCCACACAAACATGTCTCTGCCTTGCTAACGCCATCACCAGCCTTTTCTCCTCTCTGACTCTTCTGAGGTCTAGCCCAGCGCCTGGTACAATAAGTTTCTCCATAAGTATTTGTTGTTTTTCTTTGCACTTCTCACCAACAGTGCTGCCAAGATTTTAACCTGGTCAGGAGAATCTGGTCAGGCAGAGATTAGTGTCTCCAACCTTCCTAGGGGAGAATGGGCTAGGTAGAAAGATAGCACTCAGAGGGCTCTGAATCATCTATAAGGGTGGCATAGTCATAGGAGGAGAGTGGGTTTGGTCCACCAGAACCTCCCTAGGGAGCCATCTGCGTCCAAGGGCGGCCAGAGGCCAAGAAAAGGCGCTGAGGCCTTGGCTCCTTTAAGAGGCGTGGCCTCACTGCAGCCTCCGCAGAGGCGATTGGCTGAAGCTACCGGCCGCGTGGGGCGGGACTCGGTTGCCAGGGAGCGGCGCGGGAGCCCTGAGGGGACTGCGGCGGCTGCGCGGAGGAGCGAGGCACTTGCTGGGGTCGGGGCTGCGCGACGGCGCAGGGGCTGCGGGGAGCGCCGCGCAGGCCGTGCAGTTCCTAGCGAGGAGGCGCCGCCGCCATTGCCGCTCTCTCGGTGAGCGCAGCCCCGCTCTCCGGGCCGGGCCTTCGCGGGCCACCGGCGCCATGGGCCAGTGCGGCATCACCTCCTCCAAGACCGTGCTGGTCTTTCTCAACCTCATCTTCTGGGTGAGCGGGGCCGGGCAGAGCGAGGGGCCGGCTTAGAGACCAGTACTGACTTTGTTTTCTACAGGGGGCAGCTGGCATTTTATGCTATGTGGGAGCCTATGTCTTCATCACTTATGATGACTATGACCACTTCTTTGAAGATGTGTACACGCTCATCCCTGCTGTAGTGATCATAGCTGTAGGAGCCCTGCTTTTCATCATTGGGCTAATTGGCTGCTGTGCCACAATCCGGGAAAGTCGCTGTGGACTTGCCACGGTAAGATGTGTTGTGAGAACATGCAGGAGTATTGTATATAATTTTAAACCATGTTTTCTTACAGTTTGTCATCATCCTGCTCTTGGTTTTTGTCACAGAAGTTGTTGTAGTGGTTTTGGGATATGTTTACAGAGCAAAGGTATGTTGTCTACTGTAATTCACATAATGCCTTTTGAGGGACTGAATTCTTTGTTCTGATTCAGGTGGAAAATGAGGTTGATCGCAGCATTCAGAAAGTGTATAAGACCTACAATGGAACCAACCCTGATGCTGCTAGCCGGGCTATTGATTATGTACAGAGACAGGTGAGCTTTCTTGAGGCAGATTTGTTTTTGAGTGAGAAATAATACTTATTCTCTTCTCCTTTAGCTGCATTGTTGTGGAATTCACAACTACTCAGACTGGGAAAATACAGATTGGTTCAAAGAAACCAAAAACCAGAGTGTCCCTCTTAGCTGCTGCAGAGAGACTGCCAGCAATTGTAATGGCAGCCTGGCCCACCCTTCCGACCTCTATGCTGAGGTGAGTCTCTTGGCCACGACTTGAGTCTAGCTACTTCTAACGAGGATGACTGTGTTTGTTACAGGGGTGTGAGGCTCTAGTAGTGAAGAAGCTACAAGAAATCATGATGCATGTGATCTGGGCCGCACTGGCATTTGCAGCTATTCAGGTAAGCACAGCTTGCCAAGGAGTTCTATCGGACTTTTTTCCCCATTGTTGTTTTCTTTCAACAGCTGCTGGGCATGCTGTGTGCTTGCATCGTGTTGTGCAGAAGGAGTAGAGATCCTGCTTACGAGCTCCTCATCACTGGCGGAACCTATGCATAGTTGACAACTCAAGCCTGAGCTTTTTGGTCTTGTTCTGATTTGGAAGGTGAATTGAGCAGGTCTGCTGCTGTTGGCCTCTGGAGTTCATTTAGTTAAAGCACATGTACACTGGTGTTGGACAGAGCAGCTTGGCTTTTCATGTGCCCACCTACTTACCTACTACCTGCGACTTTCTTTTTCCTTGTTCTAGCTGACTCTTCATGCCCCTAAGATTTTAAGTACGATGGTGAACGTTCTAATTTCAGAACCAATTGCGAGTCATGTAGTGTGGTAGAATTAAAGGAGGACACGAGCCTGCTTCTGTTACCTCCAAGTGGTAACAGGACTGATGCCGAAATGTCACCAGGTCCTTTCAGTCTTCACAGTGGAGAACTCTTGGCCAAAGGTTTTTGCGGGGAGGAGGAGGAAACCAGCTTTCTGGTTAAGGTTAACACCAGATGGTGCCCCTCATTGGTGTCCTTTTAAAAAATATTTACTGTAGTCCAATAAGATAGCAGCTGTACAAAATGACTAAAATAGATTGTAGGATCATATGGCGTATATCTTGGTTCATCTTCAAAATCAGAGACTGAGCTTTGAAACTAGTGGTTTTTAATCAAAGTTGGCTTTATAGGAGGAGTATAATGTATGCACTACTGTTTTAAAAGAATTAGTGTGAGTGTGTTTTTGTATGAATGAGCCCATTCATGGTAAGTCTTAAGCTTGTTGGAAATAATGTACCCATGTAGACTAGCAAAATAGTATGTAGATGTGATCTCAGTTGTAAATAGAAAAATCTAATTCAATAAACTCTGTATCAGCCCCCAACATATTATTTTTCATTATTTGGGGGATATTTCAGTTCCAGAGCAGCAGTATCATGTTTTCTTTGTTGGTGCTGTCTATAGTTCATCATGGTTTACGTGTGTTTTCGTTATAGCTGTTGCCAGATTCTAAAGGGCTTGATATTCAAAAAACCACAGATGCTTTCAGTCCAGTATATCCTAGAAATATAGAGCTCTACTTTGTGCAATGCACTGGGGATACAGTGGCGATACTGTCCTTGTCTTCAAGGAGTTCGGAGTCCTAGTATAGGAGACATACATAGGAGAAGATAATTTTCACACTGCAGTGGTTGTAGTAATAGAATGGGAGTCCAAAGGGGAGTTCCGGAGAGGTCAGGGGTGACTTCCTGGAGGAGATGCCCAAGCTTGGAGGCTGGATAGGCTTTGTTGAAAGATGGTACACAAGAGTGTGAAACAAAATTGTGTGTGCAGGGAGCTTAAAATACAAGGCTGGGGAAAGAAGTTGGAGAAGCAGGAAAGCCCAGGCCCTCTAGTGTCTTACGGAACATCCTGTGGAGGTGAGAGCTGACTTGTAGGTGGAAGCAGCTCTTTGGAGGTTTGATTTGGAAGGTGAACTGAGAAGAAGGTGGTGATGCAAGCCGGCCGTGCTGAAGCCAGGATGAATTGGTGTGACTGGGCTTCAGTTAGGCTGGCATAGCAGTTGAGAGAGCTTAGCAGTGGGCAGCAGGGCACTGTTGGGGGCGGTGGTGAGCGGTGGATTCTGGCTGTTTGGAGGCAGGACAGTGGTGGAATTCGATCATTGATTGGACGTGGGACAGAGAAGGGAGAAGAGAAGACTCATCTAGGATGAGTCCCAGGTTTCTGGCTCAGTCAACTGGGGAAACAAAGTCACAGAGCTAGGGAGTAGTTAGAGAACACATCTGGGGGTGTGACTCATGGTCAGTTTTGGGCTCGTCAGTTTTGAGATGCCCAAATATCATGCAGATCTGTCCCACCTGAAAATGGAGAAGACACGGGAAAGGAGAGGAGTAAAAACTAACTCCTTTTCACAAAGTGGAAGTTACCAGAATGTGATTTCAGAGGCCCCGGGGGATTTATCATGTGACTACTGACCCATCCCACCTCTTGCCCCTGCCTGTTGCACAGTGGGCAAGAATGTTTGTGACCTTTCACTACCACCACCTCCCCCGAGCATGGTCCCCCCAGTTTTCAATATGAACCATCCTGTGGGTACCCTGTCACAGGCTGGCCCTGAGGTGAGCAATATTTGGACTGTGATGTTGGTTGTTCTCCACTCTTTCTACAGGACAGAACAGGGCCTCTAGAGTGGGAAATGGCTTTGGGAAATATGCCAAGCAGTAGCCTTGTTCTTCAACTTGCCCAAGAGGATAATTCTCCACACCCTTCCTGTACTCAGTCCTCAGTTTGCCTGGTGAGAGAGCAGCCTCCTCCCGTGTGCTCTGCCAGCTGGACCCAGACTGGCCATATTACCAGTGAGACCAAAAAGATGGAGGTGGGGAGGTAGCTCTGAGGTCTGGGAAACCATTCCAGCTCCTGCCAGTTTTAACTTGTGTTTAATTCCTGGCACAGTTGTCCTGGAAATGCCTTTTTCTCTTGCCTGGGAACCACTAGAAGGGGATGTTGTCTGTGTTGGCCAGGGCCATGCAAATTCAACATCTTGTTTCTGCCCTTCCCCCGTGTAGCTGAGGCTAGGTGTTGGCATTACCCAGTGCTTGTTCTTCAGAGAGCAAAAGCACTGCTCGTCATGTCTGAAATTTAGTGAGTGAGCTCACCCACTAGGCTGGTGTTTCCTGCCCGTGGCTGCACATTGGAAGCACCGGGGCACTTTGAGAACTACAGATGCCTGGGTCCCAGAGCATCTAAGGTGCTCTAGGGTGTGTCCAGGACACAGCCCTGGTTGAGGACCACTGCTATATTGTATGGCCTCTTTTAAAAAAGTTAATTTTACTTGGAAATGATTTCAAAGCTACAGAAAAGTTGCAAGAATAAAAACTGTACAAATGAGGCTCAAATATCCTTTGCCCAGATACACCTATTAACATTTCGTCCCATTCTATCTGTCATGTGTGTTCTCAAATGTGTGTGCGTTCTCTCTCCCTTGCGCCAACCCCCTGTCTCTCCCTCTCCCTCCCTCCTGCTGCCTCCACACCTGTCATGGCCTTTTACCCCTAATACCTCAGTGGGTACTTACCAAGAAGAAGATACTCTCTGACGACTGCAGTACAGTTGTCAAATTCCGTCCATCTAACACTGATAGAATACCTCACCACTCATATTCCCATTGGCCGCATCGTGTCCTCTATAGCACCTTTCCCTCTGCGGTGCTGGATCTGGTCTGGATCAGGTAATCAGTTGAGTTGTCATGTCTCCTTGGTCTTCTTTAATCTGGATCATTTCCATAGCTTTGTCTGTGATGATAGGAACAGTTTGTAAGGATACAGTTCGTTTTAGGTGGTGCTGCTTATCTGTGTTTGTCTGCGATTTCCTCGTGATTAGATTTGGTTTTGCATTCCAGGTGGCTGAACCACTACCTGCGTCACGCGGCCTCTCAGGGCATCGCATCTCGAGGCACACAATGCCCATCTGCCCCACAGTGGGGATGTTCGTTTTGATCATCTAGTCCAAGGAGGAGGAAATGTGAACAGGAAGGTTTTAATATAAGTAATTGTTAACTGTGTAGAAGGTAGTTAACTACTAAAAGGGATAAAAAAGAGCTCTAAAGCAGCTTAGCAGAGAACAGCCATCACCCCTAGGGCTAAGGGAAGAGAAAACAGAGAAGGAACGTGGAAACTCAGAGGAGGTTCCCCAAGGTGGAGAGACCTCCGAGGGGTGGCTGTGGTTGCCTGGGATATGCTGCCTGTCCCATGCTGGAGAATCAACTTACTGGAGGTGCCCCCCCGCCAAGCCACAGGAGCAGAGAGCTGTCACGGTGGGGAATGCTGCTGGGACCCGTGCAGGACGAAAGGAGACAGAAGAAAAAGGCCATCTTCCTCCTCTAGCCTTGTTAGCCCCTTCAGAGCCCACTGTGGGTCAGGCTGGCAAAGGGTAAAGGAGTTTTCAGAGCCCCCTCTTCAGTGTGACAAGGAAGGGCAAGGTCAGGGAAATTTGGAGTTAAGAGGCAATAAATGAGTACCTGGCACACCTAGTCGAGGTGTGTCCACTTTCTCCATAGCATGGTTACTGTTTTTTTCTTTTCAACTAATAAGAAATCTCTGGAGACACACTGTCTCCATGTACATACCCTGTTCCTCATGAGACTCTTCCCCATTCCCCGACCAGGTTCAGCAAATGTTGCTGATTCTGGCCTGATTCAATCTTTATGATGACTGCCAAGCGACGTTTCTGCAGCCCAGCACTCCTTCCTCATTTGCCAGTCATCCCTCCCTTCTCCTTCATTTATTTTCATATATCCACTATGGATTCCCATTTTTTCAAAAGTCGACTTCATCATTGACCTTTGGGGATGGGGGAAGAGTTCCTCAGATAGTTCCCGACTTGGCCAGCGAGAGCCCCTTCGAGTGCCTCCTATATCCCAGCATTTTTGGAAGCACTCCCCTAATTTCTGATCTAACAAGATGTTCCAGGCCCCTGGGCACCAGCCATGGATCAGTGTTTGTCCCAGGAGCCCTGGTCCCTGGCACTAGGTGTGCTTATTGCAGCTGGGGTGTCTTTGCTTCTTGTCCTATAGATGATTGACAGAGCTTGTCTTACTGCCTTTTTTAAGTGTATTTTTTTAAACAAAAGTAATTGGTGCTTTAAAAAATGTGAACAATACAGACATCTGTAAAGAAGTACCCACAGGGAAGCAAGTTCAGCAGTTCAGCAATGGCATGTGTCTTTGCAGACTACATACACAGAAACAGACTTGGTATTGGGTTTTGGTTTTTGCTTTTTGCTAATAGGAATTTTATCCTACAAGATCCTCTTTCTGTCTTCACAACATAGTCTGATGCTCCTTCCATGTCTAACTGTAGGATTTGTCATTCCATTGTGTTAGCTGTGTGGGTACATTAGTACCATGATTAACCAAGGTGTATAAAGGGCAGGCCTGCAGGCTGCCTCCAGTGCCTCCACTACTCGCCACAGTGATCATCTCTATACACACACTGCAGTCATTTACAATTTTTAAAATGAAAACAATTTTTATTGAGATGCAATTCACATGGCATAAAATTAACGATTTTAAAGTAAAGAAGTTGCCTTGAGTACATTCACCATGCTATAGAACCACTGCCTGTATCTAGTTTCAAAGCACTTTCATCACCCTGTGTCATGTATTTTTACATGAACTCCAAGGGTGGATTCTTGTTAGTTGGATTTACTCTGGATGGAAAAGTCATGTTTGGCTGGGTGCAGTGGCTCATGCCTGTAATCATAGCACTTTGGGAGGTCGAGACAGGTGGGTCACTTGAGATCAGGAGTTCAAAACCAGCCTGGCCAACATGGTGAAACCCATCTCTATTAAAAATACAAAAAATTAGCAGGGCCTGGTGGCATGCACCTGTAATCCCAGCTACTTGGGAGGCTGAGGCAGGAGAATCGCTTGAACCGGGAGGCAGAGGTTGCAGTGAGCCGAGATTATGCCACTGCACTCCAGCCTGGGTGACAGAGCAAGACTCTGTCTCAAAAAAAAAAAAAAAAAAAGTCACGTTTAAAC